TAAAGGAAATTCAGTCAGAAACTTGGACCCTATGTGCCAGTTCCATGGGGTAATATTGCCACAGCAAAAACATCTGGGTAGGCTGAAGAAGTATGAATCCAGACACTGTGCTAATAACTACCTGAAACTTCTTTAGTGGAAGTGGACTGGCCTTTAAATTCGTATTATTTTAATATAATATAAAGAATGGACTAAATTAGGATAGCAAATATTGCAGTGAGTCACACAAGATAATGGTAGAAATTCATTCATGAAGGTGTTGAATACAGACACTGATGTCAGCCAAGAGAGAAGTCCCAGACATAGCTATCAGGCTAAGAAGTCTTCTCACTTTCTCCTTATGAATTTTACAGGATCTAGTCAGAGGAAGGGGATGAATTTACATCAGAAAATGGAGAAAACTGAGACCCTGCCAGCAGTCAATGTGAGGACCCTGAGTGAGGACTGAGGGGCTCCACATATCAGAAGAGACAAGAGTGCCCCCCAAATCTCCCTTCATTCCCCGATCTTGCATCACAACTTAATAGCAGCAGCCAGGTTTAGGAGGCCCCAGGCAGTAGTGGCCAGGTGAGGTGTAACTGAATTGCACATGAGGAGTCTCAGGAAGTTGAAGTCTAGTCTGAGAGGGTGTCCTCAAGTCAGTAGAGGGGACATGGCAAGAATGAAGCGACGACACTGAGTGAGGGCTGAGGGCAAAGTCCATTCCAAAAAGGGGGTCTCACAGAGCTCCACCCCTACTGTCAGTCTTGGAAGGTCCCGGCATGGCTCCCGAGCTCAGGCTGCACCTTACTTCCAACTCTGGACTCTCAGGGAATGAGAGCCTCTATCTCCGGTTGACTGATTCAGCTCAACAGATAGAGAAGTCCAAGGGTCCGCGAAGAGCCCCTGAAAGAACTTTACGTGAGTTCCCTGGAATCTGCTGCACCCACAGAACACAAGGGGGAGTAACAGAGCCCTGCAGCTACTGTTACGCAGGGAGCGCCAGGTGGGCGTGGCCGGAAGTGGTTCCTCTTGACTTCCACCTAATAAAGGGGTCTGAGCCGGTCGCCTGAGCCTGAAAAGTGCTGTCACGTCAGCGGAAGGAGGCGTCCCAGATCTTCTCAGCTGTCTTGGTGGGTATCCTGACCTAGAACGGGGGGCATTCATATTGACGTGACGTCACTCTCTCCCATCCAGGTGCCAGCCTTCCTAGTCTTCCTACCCACACTCCTACCTGCTGTCACAGGCCACAGCCATCATGCCTCGGGGTCACAAGAGTAAGCTCCGTACCTGTGAGAAACGCCAAGAGACCAATGGTCAGCCACAGGGTCTCACGGGTCCCCAGGCCACTGCAGAGAAGCAGGAAGAGTCCCACTCTTCCTCATCCTCTTCTCGCGCTTGTCTGGGTGATTGTCGTAGGTCTTCTGATGCCTCCATTCCTCAGGAGTCTCAGGGAGTGTCACCCACTGGGTCTCCTGATGCAGTTGTTTCATATTCAAAATCCGATGTGGCTGCCAACGGCCAAGATGAGAAAAGTCCAAGCACCTCCCGTGATGCCTCCGTTCCTCAGGAGTCTCAGGGAGCTTCACCCACTGGCTCTCCTGATGCAGGTGTTTCAGGCTCAAAATATGATGTGGCTGCCAACGGCCAAGATGAGAAAAGTCCAAGCACTTCCCATGATGTCTCCGTTCCTCAGGAGTCTCAGGGAGCTTCACCCACTGGCTCGCCTGATGCAGGTGTTTCAGGCTCAAAATATGATGTGGCTGCCGAGGGTGAAGATGAGGAAAGTGTAAGCGCCTCACAGAAAGCCATCATTTTTAAGCGCTTAAGCAAAGATGCTGTAAAGAAGAAGGCGTGCACGTTGGCGCAATTCCTGCAGAAGAAGTTTGAGAAGAAAGAGTCCATTTTGAAGGCAGACATGCTGAAGTGTGTCCGCAGAGAGTACAAGCCCTACTTCCCTCAGATCCTCAACAGAACCTCCCAACATTTGGTGGTGGCCTTTGGCGTTGAATTGAAAGAAATGGATTCCAGCGGCGAGTCCTACACCCTTGTCAGCAAGCTAGGCCTCCCCAGTGAAGGAATTCTGAGTGGTGATAATGCGCTGCCGAAGTCGGGTCTCCTGATGTCGCTCCTGGTTGTGATCTTCATGAACGGCAACTGTGCCACTGAAGAGGAGGTCTGGGAGTTCCTGGGTCTGTTGGGGATATATGATGGGATCCTGCATTCAATCTATGGGGATGCTCGGAAGATCATTACTGAAGATTTGGTGCAAGATAAGTACGTGGTTTACCGGCAGGTGTGCAACAGTGATCCTCCATGCTATGAGTTCCTGTGGGGTCCACGAGCCTATGCTGAAACCACCAAGATGAGAGTCCTGCGTGTTTTGGCCGACAGCAGTAACACCAGTCCCGGTTTATACCCACATCTGTATGAAGACGCTTTGATAGATGAGGTAGAGAGAGCATTGAGACTGAGAGCTTAAGGCAGGGCTGGCACTATTTCCTTGGCCAGGGTACCTTATGGGGCCATATCCTACAGATCCTCCCATTTCTAGGGAGGTCTGAAGTAGAATTTTCACTTTATGTTAGAAGAGAGTAGTGAGCTTTCTAAGTAGTGCAGTATAGTAGAGGCTGGAGGGAACAAGATATGTATCTTTCTTTTGTTACACATGAGTAACTTGCAGATTTATGTTTTATCTCTGTCAGTTATCAACATTGTTCCTGTTAAGTGAAGGTTTATTTTGCTTCAGATTATACAATTATCAATAACATAGCTCTCACATTCATGGCTGTTTAACCAATCTGAAAGTTACGGTTTGGGAATTAATAAAACAAAGTCATACAACACATTTTCTTTGTAATTGAGAACTAGATAACATGGTAACAGAGAATTGATTTTCATATGAATCTTAACTCCACAGTAAAATAGTTGACATCATAATATGAAGAGAAAGAAAAGGAAAAACAGAAATGTAAAAGTTGTTTAATTCTTGGTTTGCCTAATTCGTTTTCCTATTTCTTTTCATACAAATAAAGGATACCTGGATTTATTTAGGTTATTAAGACTGCCGTTAGTTTGTTTTGTTCTAGT